TTCCAGGTGCCATAAACCAGTGGCTGGACCTGGTTGGTTCACAGAGTGTTCTCAATGTGAGGAATCAGGTATTGTGCTTGGTTGTCATATAAGCAGCTTAGTTCCCATTGTTTTATACCTGGCCTGCTACCCTCATTCATGTTACCTTCATGCCCCATAGACATTTGAGATTTGATGCAAACCAGTCTGTTACAGTAAAAGCACCACTGTCTAGGAAGTTCTGGAGATGGGTTATCAGCTCATTTACATCAGCAGCTGCGGGATCTTGGGCAAGTCATTTCACCTATTGGAGCCACTCTCTGCTAGCATAAAGGAGAACATAAAGATACCTTCCCTGCCTATCTCACAAGGTTGTTTGGGAAACTGAATGAAAGAACGTGTAAATGTGCTTTGCAGGTTTTTTGTGAAACAGGAATAGCTGTTAGTATTCTCGCCTAGCCCTGTCTGTGGTGCCCAGGATGCTGCATTACCTCCTTTCTACCCTCGCCCTGAGTATTGGTCCTAGGTAGAAGCTGAGGTGAATATACTGAAAGCAGTAAGAATCTTCACCAGGCCCCTCCCAGTCATATCACAAGGTGTTGTAGCTTATTGACAAACACAGACCTCATGTTTCTCTGAGAACCGCCCTGTGAACACCTAGATAGAACTAAGGGTGTGAAATACAAACGTACTATTTGCCTACACTTACGGAAATAAGAGCACATGACACAGTAGATGGCAAGGTGAGGCTTTAAGTCAGAAAGCAACCTCAGCTGAAACAAATGCATAATTATAATTTGATTTCAGAAGTGGAAACATGACCCGAATTCATGCACCTACTGATTAGTCCAAATTCCTTTATTGTTGAAGCTGGAGCAGAAGTGGGGGTCCACCGTGGAAGTAAGGAAAAGCAAAACAGAACAGGGGTCTCATCCAGGGAGCCATGTCGATGGCTATGGGGAGCTCCACCTTGCTCTTGGGGTGGGGCCCTGGCCCTGGGTGGGACTGTGGGGTGATGAGGGTTGTGCTATGCTGGCTACCTGGTGGTAATTGCCAAGGAGAGAGCAGCACGTAGATCCTCCCTGTCATCAGGCAGAGCTCTTCAGTGAGGTGGGCTCAGGGAGGGCTCTGTGCCTCCGTTCAGCAGAGCTGCAGCTGCTGCCCAGCTCTCAGGAGGCAAGCTGGACTCCCTCACTCAGCTGCAGGAGCAAGGACAGTGAGGCTCAACCCCGCCTGAGCCATGCCAGCCAACTTCACAGAGGGCAGCTTCGATTCCAGTGGGACCGGGCAGACGCTGGATTCTTCCCCAGTGGCTTGCACTGAAACAGTGACTTTTACTGAAGTGGTGGAAGGAAAGGAATGGGGTTCCTTCTACTACTCCTTTAAGGTAAGTTTCTTGCCTGCGACTCTGAACACTGAACACTGGTTTTATTTTTCTCTGTTTCTTGCAGACTGAGCAATTGATAACTCTGTGGGTCCTCTTTGTTTTTACCATTGTTGGAAACTCCGTTGTGCTTTTTTCCACATGGAGGAGAAAGAAGAAGTCAAGAATGACCTTCTTTGTGACTCAGCTGGCCATCACAGGTAAGTAACTATGCAAGTGAGAGGCAGGAAGCCCTGAATGTAAGCACTTGTACGTTTTTGTTAGATTCTTTCACAGGACTGGTCAACATCTTGACAGATATTAATTGGCGATTCACTGGAGACTTCACGGCACCTGACCTGGTTTGCCGAGTGGTCCGCTATTTGCAGGTATGTCACACCTTCCAAATGTGATGAGACAAAGTCATAAGCTTCCTCTCATTTCTGTCTTTAGGTTGTGCTGCTCTACGCCTCTACCTACGTCCTGGTGTCCCTCAGCATAGACAGATACCATGCCATCGTCTACCCCATGAAGTTCCTTCAAGGAGGTGAGCTGGCTTTACCAGGTGCTCTTTCATAATACCCAGACATTCCTCTCTTTTCTTTGGGCAGAAAAGCAAGCCAGGGTCCTCATTGTGATCGCCTGGAGCCTGTCTTTTCTGTTCTCCATTCCCACCCTGATCATATTTGGGAAGAGGACACTGTCCAACGGTGAAGTGCAGTGCTGGGCCCTGTGGCCTGACGACTCCTACTGGACCCCATACATGACCATCGTGGCCTTCCTGGTGTACTTCATCCCTCTGACAATCATCAGGTAAGAAGCCGTCAGGACAGGACCACACGGGGCACTTTAATACTACCTTTGGTTCTTTCTGCAGCATCATGTATGGCATTGTGATCCGAACTATTTGGATTAAAAGCAAAACCTACGAAACAGTGATTTCCAACTGCTCAGGTAAGTCTCTACTCTGCATGGCCCAATTCTTGTTCATCTTACTATTCCCCTCTTGTATCTACAGATGGGAAACTGTGCAGCAGCTATAACCGAGGACTCATCTCAAAGGCAAAAATCAAGGCTATCAAGTATAGCATCATCATCATTCTTGGTAAGCAATGTCCCTCCTTGAGCTGTAAAGTGGCTGTGATGCTAATGGCTCTCTTCTCCCCCAGCCTTCATCTGCTGTTGGAGTCCATACTTCCTGTTTGACATTTTGGACAATTTCAACCTCCTTCCAGACACCCAGGAGCGTTTCTATGCCTCTGTGATCATTCAGAACCTGCCAGCATTGAATAGTGCCATCAACCCCCTCATCTACTGTGTCTTCAGCAGCTCCATCTCTTTCCCCTGCAGGTAAGGGGAGCTCTTGCATGGGTCAGACACACTGTAAACCTCAGCTTCTTCATCTGTAAAACAGGGCTAATAGCAGTGTCTACCTGTTGGCCTGTGATGTCTCTGTCCTCTGGGCTCTGGTGCTGACCAGTGAGAAGGAGAGCTGTGAGTCATGGAGAAGGAAGGTCAGGGTATTACATGTAAAGTGCCTGGCACATTCCCTCCCTGCTTTATTTTGACTTTCTCCAGGGAGCAAAGATCACAGGATTCCAGAATGACGTTCCGGGAGAGAACTGAGAGGCATGAGATGCAGATTCTGTCCAAGCCAGAATTCATCTAGACCCTAGGGCAGTGCCAGTGCTAGGCTGAGCACCATCAGCTCTCCCAGGTCCTTGTCACCTGCTTGGGCACGTGCATGGAACCCGAGCCAACTTCACCCCACCCTCGTCATTACCTGGGAGATGCACAAGACAAATGTTCTAATGACTGCATGCACTGCTTAAGTATTGGCCAACACGAACTCCCCAGTTATTCATGCCAGCCAGGAAGGAAACGCCTTCCTTCCCCACCATTCCCAGCCCTCCTTCCCACTGGCCAGCACCTGAACCCAGTGAACACAGGCATTAGTGGTCCAGGGTCCTGGCTTGGAGCCAGTGAGTAGACAGGCAAGCAGAGGGGACAAAGGTAGCTGGGTT